CCTCCCGGGTTCACACCCATTCTCTTGCCTCAGCCTCCCAAGTAGCTGGGACTACAGGCACCCGCCACCACGCCCAGCTAATTTTTTGTATTTTTAGTAGAGACTGGGTTTCACTGTGTTAGCCAGGATGGTCTCGATCTCCTGACCTTGTGATCCGCCTGCCCCGGCCTCCCAAAGTGCTGGGATGACAGGCTACCACGCCCAGCCCTGGCACGGTCACATTTTAATTATGTGCAGGCATTTAGATTGTCCAAATAAACGTTGCAAGATATCTAGGCTGAAGTGGGAGGATCTCTTGAAGTCAGGAGTTCAAGACCAGCCTGGGCAACATAGTGAGACACCCCCCCCCCACCCCGATCTCTACAAAGAATTAAAAAATTAGTCAGGCACATTGGCTCATGCCTGTCTTCCCAGCACTTTGGGAGGCCGAGGTGGGTGGATCACCTTAGGTCAGGAGTTGGAGACCAGCCTGGCCAACATGGTGAAACCCTGTCTCTACTACAAATACAAAAATTAGCCAGGTGTGGTGGTGTGTGCCTATAGTCCCAGCCACTCGAGAGGCTGAGGCAGGAGAATCGCTTGAACCCAGGAGGCAGAGGTTGCAGTGAGCTGAGATGGTGCCACCGCACTCCAGCCTGACGACAGAGCGAGACTCCATCTAAAAAAAAAAAAAAGGGGTCTCACTATGTTGCCCAGGCTGGCCTGCTGGCATCTTGATGTTGAACTTCCAGCCTCCAGAAGTGTGAGAGAACTGGTTTCTTGAGCCACCCAGTTTGCAGAAATTCGCACGACCCCCAGAAATGAATGCAGGACCTGCTCAATCCATAAGACGATTAATGAGTGCTAATGATGGGTGAGCATATTGGTTTGGGATCAGTTCTACAGCTGATGAGTCAAGGGCTCGGGGGGGCCTGATGCAGACTATTTTAGGGCTGCGGAGGGGCGCCCAGAAAGCCAGGGAATCGCCACACGCTTTGTGATCCCCTAATACGGTTAATGCAAATTTCTAGAGTGATCCGTCTTTGTTTGAGTACTGGGCAGGCAGCAGGGAGAGTCAGGCAGCAGCTGTGAGCGGGTGGCTCTTCCCCACCTTGCCAGCAGGCTCTGTGCTCCTTGAAGCAAGCGCTCCAGAGGCTCCGGAAGCCACGGCTGGATTGGAGACAAGATGGGATCCTCAGAGGACCAGGCCTATCGCCTCCTTAATGACTACGCCAACGGCTTCATGGTGTCCCAGGTAGGATACGCTCTGTGGGACAAGGGGGAATACCCTGACCTTTTATTTCCGCTCCTGCTCCAAGGTTCTCTTCGCCGCCTGCGAGCTGGGCGTGTTTGACCTTCTCGCCGAGGCCCCAGGGCCCCTGGACGTGGCGGCAGTGGCTGCAGGTGTGAGGGCCAGCGCCCATGGGACAGAGCTCCTGCTGGACATCTGTGTGTCCCTGAAGCTGCTGAAAGTGGAGACGAGGGGAGGAAAAGGTGAGGACACGGGCGTTTTGAAGGAGGCATTTGCTTTTTCCCTGTTTTTTTGTGTGTGTTTCAGCTTTCTATCGAAACACAGAGCTGTCCAGCGACTACCTGACCACGGTCAGCCCGACGTCACAATGCAGCATGCTGAAGTACATGGGCAGGACCAGCTACCGGTGCTGGGGCCACCTGGCAGACGCCGTGAGGTGGGGGCTGCCCCCAGGCAGATGCTGGGAGGAATGAAAATCAGCCTTCTCTCTCTTTTCTTAGAGAAGGAAGGAACCAGTACCTGGAGACGTTTGGCGTTCCCGCTGAAGAGCTTTTTACGGCCATCTACAGGTAACACCCATCACTTTGAAACCAACAACTCAACCATCTTGACAAGCGTGGTTTTGCATGCCAGGTCCGAGGGCGAGCGGCTACAGTTCATGCAAGCTCTGCAGGAGGTCTGGAGCGTCAACGGGAGAAGCGTGCTGACCGCCTTTGACCTGTCAGTGTTCCCACTTATGTGTGACCTTGGTGGTAAGTACCCCTCACCACTAATACCTCGGAGGTAAATAAAAGGATGCGTTCATGTCCTTTGCAGGGACATGGATAAAGCTGGAAACCATCATTCTCAGCAAACTATCGCAAGGACAGAAAACCAAACACCGCGTGTTCTCACTCATAGGTGGGAACTGAACAATGAGACCACATGGACACCTGAGGGTCAAACGGGCTGTGTCCCCTTCCAGGTGGGGCTGGAGCTCTGGCTAAGGAATGCATGTCTCTGTACCCTGGATGTAAGATCACCGTTTTTGACATCCCAGAAGTGGTGTGGACGGCAAAGCAGCACTTCTCATTCCAGGAGGAAGAACAGATTGACTTCCAGGAAGGTGTGTTTGTGTCCGTGGGGAAGCAGAGATGTGCTGACCTCGGTGTGCCTGCCCTGTGTTCCAGGGGATTTCTTCAAAGACCCTCTTCCGGAAGCTGATCTGTACATCCTGGCCAGGGTCCTCCATGACTGGGCAGACGGAAAGTGCTCACACCTGCTGGAGAGGATCTACCACACTTGCAAGCCAGGTAAGTTGTGGGGTTTGCATTTCAGCGTGTGCGTGTGATGTGGACTGTGCCCCTCCCTTTCTAGGTGGTGGCATTCTGGTAATTGAAAGCCTCCTGGATGAAGACAGGCGAGGTCCTCTGCTCACGCAGCTCTACTCTCTGAACATGCTTGTGCAGACGGAAGGGCAGGAGAGGACCCCCACCCACTACCACATGCTCCTCTCTTCTGCTGGCTTCAGAGACTTCCAGTTTAAGAAAACAGGAGCCATTTATGATGCCATTTTAGCCAGGAAATAACTGTTTCTTGTGACCTGGAACTAACGTCAAAGCACACAAGACATAATAATAAAGACATGTACCTCCAGTGGCTTCTTGTTCTTGGTGTTCACATGATAA